TAAAGAATGAAGGGCTATGATTGTCTAGCCAAGGTCATTGTGCTCTTCCTCCTAGGAAACATTGAAACTGAGGTCAGAGCCTCTCTTTCTCCCTCCCTCCTTAGCTTTCTGCACACAGGGCCCACAACTGGATGCCTGAGCTAGGGGCATGATGGAGGGACAAATTAAGATTGTTGGGTTTCTGGTGGGATAAGGGCCTAAGGATAAAGGAGCCTGATGTTGGTGAGTCATATATTGCAGGGAGCATCCTCAGTGGGGGACAGTGGGTCAGGCCAGTTCAGAGACCTGTCTCTAGAGTGGGAAAGAGAAGACACACACCTAGATCTCTGTTGGTTGAGGAAACTCTGGACCAAGAAGCTGGGTTAGAATGGGAAACAAAAGGACCTTCAAGGCTAGGGGAAGAAACATGGAATTAGTTACAAAGTTCTGCCCCAGGGAGGGAGTGGAATCTGGCAGTTTGGGGGTGGGGTCGGGGGTAGAATCTGAGGTAGTAAACTGATGTTAACTAGAAACTCAAGCAGGGTTGCCTAGGTTTCTTAGGGCACAGGGACTGGGGATGTGCAAAGAGGAACTGTTGGCAGTACTTGTGACCATAAAGATAGTAGTGAGGGGGCAGTTTATGAATTGAGGGGTCGTCCCAGCAATATCTGGCATATAGATATTTAATAATTATTTGTGAAGACAAGAGGTTAGGTAGCTCCTGGGGATCAGGGTCCAGAGTTTCTGAACAGGCATAAGAAAATACCTGGGTTCTATTCAGGCAGGGGATGGAGGCAGTGAGTAAGGGACTCCAGACAGCTTGGAGATGCAAATCCCACAAGGGAGCTTTGTACCTCTATGGGAGTTGGAAGCAAAGGTCAGGGTAGGGGGCTCACTCCCTTAACCCTAGGACCCAGGAGTTCCTATGGATCTACCAGATTTCCCCGCCTACGCACAGGCACCCTTGGCTTGTAACGCCTTCTCCGCCCACTGGGGGGCGGGGCTTGAGGGGGCCGGTGGCTGTTCTGAAGCCTCGAGGGCCATCAGTTCCTACCAGAGCCGCTGCGGGTGCCATTCCACCCATGGCCGGACACAGGCCCTCAAACCACTTCTGCCCCCTTCCAGGCAGTGGTGGGGGCGGCCCCAGAGGGCCGATGCCCCTGCGGGTTGACACTCTGACCTGGTTGAGCACCCAGGCGGCCCCTGGCAGGGTGATGGTCTGGCCGGCAGTCAGGCCAGGGATCTGCCCAGGCCCTGACGTGTGGAGGATTCCCCTGGGTCCCCTGCCACACGAATTCCGGGGCTGGATAGCACCCTGCAGGCCCCGTCTTGGAGCTAGTGAGGCAGGGGACTGGTTGCGACGCCCCTCCGAAGGCGCCCTCCCGGGGCCCTACATTGCCCTGCGGAGCATTCCGAAGTTGCCGCCGCCAGAGGACATCTCGGGCATACTGAAAGAGTTGCAGCAATTGGCCAAGGAGTTGAGGCAGAAGAGGTTGAGCCTAGGGTACTCGCAGGCCGATGTGGGGATCGCTGTGGGAGCTCTGTTTGGGAAGGTGCTTAGCCAGACGACCATCTGCCGCTTCGAGGCCCAGCAGCTAAGCGTCGCCAACATGTGGAAGCTGCGACCACTGCTGAAAAAGTGGCTGAAGGAAGTGGAAGCAGAGAACCTTCTGGGCTTATGCAAAATGGAGATGATCCTGCAACAGTCTGGGAAGTGGAGACGGGCAAGCAGAGAGCGACGAATCGGAAACAGCCTGGAGAAATTCTTCCAGCGGTGCCCTAAGCCCACACCCCAGCAAATCAGCCACATTGCTGGGTGCCTCCAGCTGCAGAAGGATGTGGTTCGAGTTTGGTTCTATAACCGCAGCAAGATGGGCAGTCGACCAACCAATGATGCTTCCCCACGGGAGATTGTGGGGACAGCCGGGCCTCCTTGCCCAGGAGCACCAGTGTGCTTTCACCTGGGACTGGGGCTCCCAGTGGATATCCCCCACTATACACGTCTCTACTCTGCAGGGGTAGCCCACTCCTCTGCCCCAGCCACCACTCTGGGCCTCCTCAGATTTTAGGGCTGAGGGGCTTGCCCTTCACGGCACGGTTGGAGAGGGGAGAAGAAGGGAAAACCCAGGAAATGTCCCTAGGGTTCATTTGAGGGCTTTTAGTATTAATTTCTCATTCACTGTCTAAAGAAGTTAAGGATACATAGTAGGGAATGGGGGTGGGAATTGTTCAAGAAAAACCTGGGAGAGAAGATGAAGTTTATTGCAGTTTTGTGTTTTCCCTTTGTTTTTCCCTAGCATTGGTTTAAAGGTACATTACAGTATATAGATGGTTTCGATATTTTGTTCCTTTTTTTATTAAATATTGTGTCTGTTATTCCTTGTGGTTATCAGTAAACATAGGGTTTAAATTTTTTCATAAACACAATACTAAGTGAAAAACTCAAGTCACAGAAGACTACCTTAGTATACAATTTTTTACTTAAAATCAAGCAGAACTCTGTGTAAACACAAACACAAAATCCAGGATAATAGTTATCTTGAGGGAATGACTTGAGAATGTGATAGGGAAGAAACACACAGAGCCCACCTAGAGCCCTTGCTGAAACACCTGAGCTTTCTTGGAAGATTTTTTTTTTTTTTTTTTTTTCTGATTTACCTTTTCATTTCTGGTGCCCCAGCTTCATGTCAGGGTCTCAGTTCCTCTCCCTACTTTATGTAGTCCCATGGGACTATGTCTTGTCCTGCCACAGTCACTGTATTCTAAACTCCTTTGTTACTGAGGTTGGCAAGCTGGACTTCAGAGCTTCGGTCCCAGCTGTAGCTTACTCCTCCTGTTTTCACCTCTATTTGGTTCCCTGGGAATTTCCCTTACTTTCTCTTGATCTCTTATAATGGTTTTGAGAGGATATTTGTAATAGTTTATCCAAACTTCCCTGGTGGTTTTTGCCATTAAACGTCAAATAACTCTTCTAATTTCATCTCTGAAATTGGTCTTTTCAGTTTTCCACTTCTACTTTGGTCAATTTTGGTCACCATATACTAAATGGAAACCATTTAGTACCTCTGTGTTTTCAAATCTGCTGTCACACACCTGCATGCTCTATTTATTGTCCTAGAATTCTATCAGTATGTATTATATCAGAGTTTATGTCTTATTTCTGGATAGTAATCTTGTCAATGTTTGCTTTTTTTGTGATCAGTCTTGCAAATGTTTTATCTATAGGTATTTTCAAAGTATAAGCTTTTTTACTTATTCTACTTACTACAATTTTTATTCCCTAGTTAATTAATTTTTACTTCATTCTTCTTAATTTTTTCCTAGTTTCTTCTGGTTTCTTTCATTGTTCTTTTTTAGATAATTTTTAGATGAGTACTTAGTTTCTTTCTTTCTTTCTTTTTTTTTCTGGTGGCTGTATAGAGAATAACTCTTGTGGGCCCAAGAGTGCAAACCAGGAGCCCAATAAGAGACTTAACTCTGGGCCGGGCATGGTGGCTCATGCCTGTAATCCCAGCACTTTGGGAGACCAAGGCAGGCAGATCACAAGGTCAAGAGATCGAGAGTTAACTCTGATCTTCTGACCTCAAGTCCAGGGATAATTTTACTGTCACACAAGTCAGGTGTGACTAAGCTTTTTATTTAATCTTTTCTTCATGAGACTGTAGAAACTTTACCTTTGCCTATTTTTGTGTGTGTGATAAAATATAAAATTTGCCATTGTAATGATTTTAAGTGTAAATTCAGTGACATTAATTACATTCACAATGTTAGGCAACCATCACCACTATCCATTTCCAACATTTTTCCATCACTCCAAACATAAACTCTTCTCATTAAGCAATAACTCCATTCCCCTATCCCCTACCCCTGGTAACCTTTCTGTGAATTTGCCAGTTCTAAGCAGTTCATATTCATGGAACCATACAACATTTGACCTTTTGTATCTGGCTTATTTCACTTAGCACATTTTCAAGGTTCATCTGTGTTGTAGTGTGTATCAGAACTTCATTCCTTTTTTATGACTGAATAATATTCCATTGTATGGATATATACCACATTTTGTTTATCCATTCCTCTGATGATGGGCACTTAGATTGTTTTCATTAATAGCCAATGGGCTATTGTGAATGATACTGCTATGAACATTTACATATAATAATCTATTTGTTTATCTGTTGTTTCAGTTCTCTTGGATGTATACATAGGAGTGGAATTTCTGAGTCATACAGTAATTCTATGCTTAACTTTTTGGGAAACTACCAAACTGTTTTCCATAGTGAAGGCACCATTTTACATTCCCACCAGCAATCTACAAGAGTTCTAGTTTTTCCATATCCCTGGCAACACTTGTTATTTTTTAAAAAATTATAGCCATCTTGGTAGCTGTTAAGTGGTGTCTCATTGTGGTTTTGATTTGTATTTCTCTAATGACTAATGATGTTGAGCATCTTTTCATATGCTTATTGTCTATTTTGTATCTTCTTTAAAGAAATGTCTATTCAAGTCCTTTGCCTATTTTTAAAACTGGGTTGTTTGTCTTTTCTTCATAGAGTCTGGATATTAAGCCCTTATCAGATAGATGGTTTGCAAGTATTTTCTCCCATTCTGTGGGTTGTCCTTTTACTCTTTTGACTGTATCTTTTGATGCAGACAGACTTTAATTTTTATTAAGTCCAGCTTATCCATTTTTTCTTTTGTTGCTTAGGCTTTTCATGTTGCCAAATGCAAAGTCATGAAGATTTGCTCCTGTGTTTTCTTCTATGAATTTTACAGTTTTATTTATTAAATTTAGGACTTTGATCCATTTCAAGTTAATTTTTGTATACGGTATGAGGTAAGTGCCCAACTTCATTCTTTTGCATGTGGATAGCCAGTTTTCCCAGCACCATTTGTTGAGGAGATGTTCTTTCTGCATTGAATGATCTTAGCACCCTTGTCAAAAATCAGTTGACCACACATGTGAGGGATTATTTCTGGGCTCTCAACTCTCTTCTGTTGGTCTATATGTCTGTCTTTATGCCAGTACCACACTGTTTTGACTACTGTAGCTTTGCAGTAAGTTTTGAAATGGGGAAGTGTGAGTCTTCCAATTTTGTTCTTCCATATATATATATATGGCACGTATATATATATGGCATATATATACATGCCATATGTATATATACACACACACACCATTGTGGGTTACTTGAAATTTCATAGGAATTTTAGGATCAGTTTTTCCATTTCTGCCCAAAACACCATTGAGATTTTGTTACAGAGTGCATTGAACCCTCATATTGCTTTAGGGAGTGTTGTCATCTTAGCAATTTTAAGTCTTCCAATCCATGAACACAGGCTGTCTTTCCACTTATGTCTTCTTTAATTTCTTTGAGCAGTGTTTTAGTTTTCAGTGTACAAGCCTTTCACTTTCTTAAAGTTATTTGTGGGCATTTTATTCTTTTGGATACTACTGTAAATGGAATAGTTTCCTTCATTTCCTTTTGAAATTGTTCATCGCTAATGGATAGAAATACAACTGATTTTCCTGTGTTGATTTTGTATCCTGCGACTTATGCAGATTTAGTTCTAACCAGTTTTTTGGTGCATTCTTTAGGGTTTTCTACATATAAATCATATCATCTGTGAATAAAGATAGTTTTGCTTCTTCCTTTCCGATTTGGATACCCTTTCTTTTTCTTACTCACTTGCTCTGGCAAAAATGTGTAGTACTGTGTTGTATAAAAGTAGCAGAAGAGGACATCCTTGTCTTGTTTTTGTTCTTAGGAGAAAAACTTTTAGTCTTTTCACCATTGAGTATGACATTAGCTCTGGCTTTTTCATACGTACTCTACATGTTGAGGAAGTTCCTTTTTTCTTAGGTTATTGAATGTTTTATATGCGAGGGTATGGGTTTTTGACAGTTTCTCTGGAATAAATGAAAAATGCTTAAGGGAAATATGAAATCCTATGACTATTTCATAAGATTATGCTAACTACCAGTACCACTACTTCCTTCCCCAGTACTACCATCACCATTGCACCCACACCTAAGAGACCTAAACTTTTTTTTTCCTCCGACTCTAAGGGTGGTTATTTTTCTGTTTTGAGGGATCTCATTCTCATGACATCTTTGTGTAAGAGTAAATGACTCACCCGGGGTGATGAAAATAAGTTTTAAACCAGATCTTCCATAGTCCACAACATGAAGTAGCCCAGATGTAGCTCAGCTTTCAGGAATGAACTTTTGGTGAAGTACTTTAAAAACAAAAGTCAAGTAAATATTAATGCTGCACTTACATTCTTCTAACTCTTTAAAAAGATTACTTAATTATAAACAAATTGTAACAACTTTAGTTTTCAGAACACACCTATAAGCTGTATTGTTTCAGGTGGACAATGGAGGTGTATCAAGATTACACATATACACTTGTATAAGATTAGCTTGAGTTCCCAGTTTATTTACTCAAGAATATAGAATCACATTGGAAATATGATGGCCACAAAGCAAGTGTAAATGAACCGTATATATCAGCACAGCTTCCCATGGTCCAGCGTCCTTGATGACAATGCCCAAAATACGGCACTGGATAAAAAGTGTGGAAATGAATTCCACACTACAGCTTTTTTATCCTTAGGGCTACATCAGTGCTCAAGAAAAACTTAATGTCTGCTCTTAATGCTTCCATTTAAGAGAATGTTTGGAGATATTAAGCTTCTTCTGGTTCTTGGACCAAACTCACTACAGTGAATCCACAACATCATCAAGCAGAAGAATCTGAATTAGTGCCTGGGTCTCTGATCCCAGCTTACAACATCACAGTGAGACCATTTCCTCCACACAAGCTACAGGGACCCAGCTTAACAAATGTATGCTTTTTCTTCTTGTCAGTGTCTAAAGGTAGAGCACTGAGGATCCACATAAGTTAGTGAAAATAAAGCCAAATCCTAATTGCTTAGCTTTAGATTCTATAGGTGACTAATCACTTGCTGTTGGATTATCCCATTAAAAGTCACACAGCACCAACTCCATTTCCTCCTTTTCCTAGACAGCCCTTCTGGAAAGCCTTAGAAAGGAGATGTTTCAGCAGAGTCAGACCATGTTGAATGCCAGAATAAACAACTCTGATTGTGTTGTGAACATAAGAGCTGTAAAGAGGCACTGACCTCAGCTGCTCCTTCAGTTCTTCTGCAGCCTCTACAGATGTGGAGAAATTGTGATGAGCTCTCAATCTCAGGGAACAGCTCCTAGAGTCCATCTCAGCCCCCGCATAGCTGCATCATTGACACAGCTGCCCCACCTCTGCTTAGGCAAAGCCTCTATGTGTCACTAATCAGCTTCACATAATTTAAAAGATTTTCTATCACTAGATCTCTTGACTTGCTGTGAAAAGAGAAAAGGCTGGACCTTAGGGAAAACTTCATACTGAAGTGATTTCAGATTTTTCAGAGATTTAAGATGATATGTAGAAACTTTAATCAGAAGATCCCTTAAACAGAAGAATAACTACCCTTAGAGTTGGGAGAAAACCAAGACTATATTGTTAAGTAGTTAACAATGTTAAATGTTACAGAGATCAAGTAACATAAGAAATCAACCAAGATACATTGGCCAGGTGCGGTGGCTCATGCCTGTAATTCCAGCACTTTGGGAGGCCGAGGTGGACAGATCACTTGAGGTCAGGAGTTCGAGACCAGCCTGGCCAACATGGTGAAACCCCGTCTCTACTAAAAGTACAAAAATTAGCCGGGCATGGTGGTGTGCACCTTAATCCCAGCTACTCAGGAGGCTGAGGCAGTAGAATCGCAGCCTGGGCAACAAAGTGAGACTCTGTCTCAAAAAAAAAAAGCAAAAGAAAAAGAAATCTACTAAGCCATATCATTTCAATAACTAAGATGCCATTGATACCTTTAGTAATAATTTCAGTGGCATAATTAGTAAAGGCAGATGTCAAACACTCCAAAGTCTTCATATTTGCCCAGATTTTCCCCTGCCTTAATTTTAAAAATAAATTTCAACTCCCGACTCCAATAGATCTTCACTGTCATTCTGAAAATGTTTCATTATCAAACATTTTGGTTATCTTGTATTTCCTATAGACAAGGCAAGTATTTTTAATCTGAAGATGCTGAGCCCCTTTAGAGTATAAGCAGAATAATGTTTTTGTACATATGTGCATTTTCTTTAAAGATGGTTCATAGCCTTCATCACATATTCAAAGAGGACCGTGGCTCTTCTTTAGATCTACAGTTTCAGAATTTAAGAAGCACCTTCCCTTTTGCCACTTTTTCAAATGATTTCTTTTGACAGTACCTATATAATAGGTAATTTCTGGTTTTCTTTGAATCTATATTTTCTAGATATCACCAGCTCAGTGTCATATGAAGGCCCTGAGTTGCATTTTACATAAGTCTTGTAAGTTCAGACTAAATAATGTATTGATTATTGCCTTTCTTGTTCTTACACTTTTATCAATCCTTGGCACTTTAATTAAAATCTTATCATAAGGAACAATTTCTCTTTTTCCTAGAAGTTTTCTTATTCTCTAAGAAATCATGAGGTGTTTGGATACCTGCCCTTATTTCAAAGCATGATCTTTTTCTTGAATTAGCATCTGTTTCGATAATTTAATTTTTTTGAAAGAGATATACTGTATATCCTTGTTTATTATACCAAGTCTGTCTCATGGGGATTTGTTTTTCAGAATAGCCACTTTTGTTTATGCCTTTCTTCTAGAAATAGTCTTGCCTACTAAACAGTATTGGTTTTCTTGGCAAAATCTATTCAAGATTAATTCTTTTCAGAATGCAAAATGGTGTTATTTATGTCAAACTGTGTTTTTAAAGTGAAAACTACAAAACCATTGCAATTAAACCTAGTGGAAATGTCCTTGACAAAGTGATTCTAAACTGAAAGAATAAAACTTAGGAAGATAGTTAAGGAAATTTCGAAGGTAAAGATTTAGGTGGCCAATTATTTAACAGTGTGACGGTGGTGGTGGTTATGGGCAAAATAACGTAAACAAATATTTATTTATTGGAAAGTGAATTGGTGCAACCTTCATGAAAGGCTGTTAGGTAATTCATATGGAAATCTTTTAAAATGTGCATTTCCATTGGCCCATCATTTCAACTTTTAAGAATTTTTATAAGAAAATAATTGTGTGTAGCCAGGTGCAGTGGCTCACTCCTGTAATCCCAGCACTTTGGGAGGCTGAGGCGGGCAGATCACAAGGTCAAGATATCAAGACCATCCTGGTCTACATGGTAAAAACCCATCTCTACTAAAAATACAAAAGTTAGCTGCGTGTGGTGATGCATGCCTGTAGTCCCAGCTACTCAGGAGGCTGAGACAGGAGAATGGCGTGAACCCGGGAGGCGGAGGTTGCAGTGAGCCAAGATCATGCCCCTGGACTCCAGTCTGGCAATGGAGCAAGACTCCGTCTCAAAAAAAAAAAAAAAGGAAAGAAAAGAAAATA